GCAGTTCCCCTTCCTAACTACCTAATTCTTAGCCTTTACTGCTAGATGTCTCCATTATCTCTTGAGGTTCACCTTCTGTTTCCCTAGTGAGTTGGAAGGATACTAGGTCTCTAGGGATCCACTAGAACAGTGACTATCAAATTCTCACTTAACTTCTCTCAGGTCACCCTGAAAGTAAGTGACAGAGGCAAGATCTGAACCTAGTTCCCCCCAATTCCAATGAAGTTCAGAGAATAGGCCCTGGAGCCAGGGTGCCTGCGTTCAAATTACAGCTCTGCCACTTACTTTCTGTGTGATCATGGGTGAGTCACTCTCTCTGGACCTCAGTTTCCTCATCCATAAAATGGAGGTGATGACAGTCCCTCCCTAATAGGATTGTGGTAAAGCCTAAATGAGTTAATACAAGTAAAATGCTTAGAGTCATGCCTAGCTTATAGTAAGTACTCAGTAAATGGCAAGTATGATCATTATAACATCATTCCGCTTACTGGGCCAGTCAGGGTGGGGGAGGACAAGGCAGGGTGTCGCAATGCCAACACTTACTCCTATACCTCAATAAACTGTGTTTGTGAGTACACGTGCCCATTTTTTATACCACCGCCACACCCAACCAAGATATTCTCTTTCCTTGGAGGTATTTCCTTTGCATGTTTCAATCCATAGAGAAGAAATGGAGGCACAACGTTTAAAGGATTGGCGTATGGCTGAGAAAGCATCTGAGGCTGTGACTGGCCCTTATCCCCTTGGTCTGTCACCCCCAAGGGCCCAGGATCTGACCTGACCACAGGCCCCCAGAGTCTCTCATTTGTTTTGCATCTCTAACACCTCACCGCGACTCAGTGGTTCTCTGGCTGTTCTCTGGGACTCCCCAGATCTTTAGTGTCATGGAGCCACAGTTCTGAGGTTCGGAGAGGTCACTTGTGGGAGAGTTCATGAAGCATGACTTGTAACCCCCACAGCATGATTCACAGTCCCAGGACAGCTGGGAACAGGAGGTCCCGGCTGGAGCAGGAAAACACTTTTTAGTTTTTTTCAGTTGTCACTGCAGAAGCACATGATGTCCTAAAGCTCAGCTGTGCTGCTTTGCGTGTGTCTAGATGGCTGCTGTGCGGCCTGCATAAACCAAAGAGCATGTCATGCTCAACCACAGACAAACATCTGTTCCACTCCCATGTCTTCATTTTACAGATAGGGAAGACAAGGGCCAGAGAGGGGAAATGCCTCCATTAGGGTAATTCAGAGGGTCTCCTAACCCCCAGAGTACCTGTTCTTCCCGCTCCCACCTCCACCTAATTCAGGCATCCCCAATCCTTCCAAACTATGTGGCCACTGCAGTAGCAGCACGCATCATAGCAGATGTTCAAGGAATCTCTGATACTTGTGTGATTGCGCAGCCTTCACCACCACACCCTGGAGCTTTGAGGACCTTAGTATTCACCACAGATGAACCGGAGACTCCTCAGCCCCCAGGTGCAGCAGGATTCCAGCTGGTCCAGAAGAAACAAGTGCAGCTGCATAAGTAAGAGCCCAGCCTGGCCCTCAATCAGAATAACAGCCCCTGAGGTTTGTTTCAATTTGTGGGGGGGGCGGGGGGGCATGTCCTTTCTCCTTTGCTTTCTGCACGCAGAAAATGTTTTCCCAATTTCACTGATGGAAAAACAAGGATGGTGAAGCAGTTAGTGACAGAACCAGGGCTGGAACCCGCCACTCCTGACTCCAAACTCCTGGCGCCTTCTACACGGGGCCTCGAGAAAAGCGGGACAGGTAAGTGCAAAGACCCAAACCCAGCGCAGCGCCCAAGCAGGTGCTCAGGCCCGGGCGCTGAACCCTGACGCTGGGCCTGGAGAGCCAGGAGGTGGCAGTCTGCCCGAGGAGGAGGCTTCCCGAGAAGGCAAGGGCAGCGGACCCGGAGAGAAGCCAGTCTCCGAGTGGGGCTGGGGTTCGCCCACCCAAGCTCCGCCTCCCCCAGGCCCAAAATTCTGTGCACTAGGAGGCTCGAACTTAAGAGCTGACAGCAGGAGAAAAAGGAGGGGGTGAGGGCAAGAAATACAAAAGTGATGAAAAGGGAGAAATGGGGAGGAGAGACCGGACATAAAGAAGAACGTTGGGAGCCCGGGGAAAGGGGCCGCACTAGAGGTAGGTCGCGAATCCGAAGAGCTCCGCTCTGCCAGAGCCCCACAAACAATCCCCCGGTGGCCCCACTCACCCCAGATGGCGGCGAGTCTGCGGAAAGTTCCTGGGTCAGGGATGGCTCGGTGCTTCTCAGGGTCCCCAGGACTGCACGGGATCTGGCAGCTGGAAGCGACCCCCAGGCCTGGAACCTCAGCCCTAGGCAGCTCCTGGAACGTGCCCCGGCTCCTCCGAGCCCCGGGAGGCGGGAGAGCGCAGGAGCGGCCAGGACGCGCTGCTGGCTCTGGAATGCGCGGCTGCTGGGGACCGCCCCCGGAACGCCCGGTCCCGGGGCCCCGGCAACTCCAGCTCAGCTCCTCCTCCAGCGTCCCCTGCGGGCTGCGTTCGGGGAGAAAGGAACCTGCGAGAGAAGGGAGAGACCAGGGCGTCTCGGGCTCCCCTTCCACGTTGCCACACACTCGCCGCGTAGCCGTGGACATGTCGCTTGGCTTCTGAGGGTCTCCCCTCTCTGGATTGTAAACCGAGAGGGTTGGCCTAAAATGTGTCCTCCACGACCTTTCCAGCTATAGAGTAGACATGGGAAAGAAAGCCTAGCAAGTAGGTTTGGACAGAGGAGCCGGGACTCAGATCCTGCTTTGCGATGTCCGAAGTGTAGGGTCCTTCGGAGGCTTTGCCACTCTGTTTCATTCTCTGTAAAGTGGGAAAGGTAACACCTGTCTCCCAGTCCTGTTGTGAGGATTGGTTTAGAGGACCAGTGTGAAGCTGGTTGGTTCTCTGCCATAACATGACTTGGAGCATCCTGTTTATTTTGTGATAACAATGAAATAGCCCAATCCAAGGTGATCAAGAGCCCATTAGAATCCAGCATCTGAGAGGCTTCCCACGCCACTGTGGGTGGCCCAGCTTCCACGCAGGACAATGCCAATTCTGTAATCTTCTGCCCCCTCTATGTCATCCATGGAGTGAGGGGGGACTCCCGTCCCATGTTGGCACCCACACTTTTTAATTCACAGTGGTTTTCTTTAATCTTACTCTTCTGAAAAAAAGGAGCACAAGCCTTGACTATCAGTGAGACCTTGAGCAGTCTTGGAGCCCAGTAGTGTTTTGGAGGGTTTGGAAAGAGCCATACTGCCTTCCCCAGGCCTAAATTTGATATGGTGTGGGCCCCGAACTTAGAACTTACTCCATGCTGTTTCCTCTGATTCAGGGATGAGGTCAGCAGAAATGACCTCTAAATCATCATTATCACACGCCAGTTTCTTAAGGGAAGGACAGTGAGGATGAAGGGGATTCACATGAGAAATGATTTGAGAAAAACCCTAAGGGCTGTCACCCAACAACATGTTTTATTCAAAAGAGATAGTGTGGGAACCTAAAAACAAGGACAACCCAATTCTGAATAGTTTAATACAAAGCTCTCATTTAATAGTAAAAAAAGATTGAAGGAGGACAATCTTTTTTTTTTTTTTTTTTTTTTTTGAGACGGAGTCTCGCTCTGTCGCCCAGGCTGGAGTGCAGTGGCATGATCTCGGCTCACTGCAACAGGAGGACAATCTTAATATGACATTTTCCCTGGTTAGTGAAGGGGATGAGAGTTCCTTTGGGTGGACAACTGGTAACTCCATGTGCCCTGCTGTGAACATTGGCTTCCCTCTGGGACAAGGCAGAAGCTCAGGCCTGGAGCCAGCTGAGTCCTAGTCTCCCTTTCCATTTAGCAATTTATTAGTATCTCTTTAATATCGACTTGCCCTGGGACCCTAAAAGCAAGCCAGAAATAAAGTATGAATCCCCACAGGAGCATACCATGTTAAGTCTGCTGCCTAGGCTAGACTGATTTTGCAAAGAGAGCACTGAAGGGAAGAATAATGGATGCTGTGTTGGGATGCAGGAGTGGGGGAAATAGTCAATTTCAGCAACAAGCTTTTGTTACAGCAAAAGCCAGAAAACAGCTCACAACTTCCTTGGTCCTCTATTACAACCACTCCAAAGAGAAAACCATCAGGACCTGAAAGAAATAAGTAATACTCTCTTAGAGAGCCCCTGATACTTTGGGGAACTTGTACAGAAGAAGTTGTAGTCTAATGACATTGGCTGCCATCAAAAGACGGCCTTGGCCAGGGGCAGTGGCTCATGCCTGTAATCCCAGTACTTTGGGAGGCCGAGGCGGGCAGATCACCTGAGGTCAGGAGTTCGAAACCAGCCTGGCCAACATGGTGAAACCCTGTATCTACTAAAAACACAAAAATTAGCCAGGCGTGGTGGCGGGCGCCTGTAATCCCAGCTACTGGAGAGGCTGAGGCAGGAGAATCACTTGAATCCCAGAAGCGGAGGCTGCAGTGAGCCGAATTGCCCCACTGCACTCCAGCCTGGGCAATAGAGTGGGACTCTGTCTCCAAAAAACAAACAAACAAACAAACAAACAAACCACTGCCTAAAGAGGCCCCCATTAGGATGCAATCCATAGCAAATACCCTCTTTAAGAATCATATCTACACGAGACATTTTCTTTTCATTTTTCACTTGTACAAATATATTTATTTACTTTTGGGGAATAATATGACATATTGTATTAGAAATCAGAAAACCAGTATTTCGAGTCTGTCACCCAGTAGCCCACCCAAGCTCCATAAAATAGTAAAATGAGACCTATTCCTCACATCTGGTACAATTATGATGAGTAAATATTTTATTCATATACAGCAGACCCCTGAATAACATCCTTCTGTTATAACGTTGATGAGGAAAAAAAATTGTTTCCCTGCTGGGATCACCGTCTGTGTGGCATTTGCATGTCCTCCCCATGTCTTCCTGGGTTTTCTCCAGGTACCCCGGTCAGTTTCCTCCCACATCCCGAAGATATGCATGTTAGGCAAACTGCTGTGTCTATGTAGTCCCAGTGTGAACGATTGTGGGTGTGGGTGAGTCTGCTCTGCGATGTGATGGCGTCCTGTCCAGGGCTGGTTACTGCCTCGAGCCCTGAGCTGCCGGGACAGGCTCTGGCCACTGAACTCTAAACTGGAATAAGCAGGTAAATAATTCTCTTCCTTGTTTTTACTAATCTTTCTTAAATGTATGTATGGTTCACAATTATTTCAGTGTTCAATATTGGAAGTGTTTTAGTCTTTATTTAGAAGTTTGGTGGTACTTTTGTTATCAGAAATATGCTGTAGGAACTTAACTCTTCTTTCTGTCCATTTGTCTATGGTAAAATTGGTTTCCTTATACATAGTTTCACTCAAAATCAAAGTGTCCAAAACCTGTTGAGGAGGCTGAGTGAGGACTTACTGTATTCCTTCATTCAAAGCTATTTATTGAATATCTCCTACATGTTCTAGGCACTAAGGAAGACAAATTATCTTTATTTATTGTGCTTACATCTACTGGGAAAATATTCACAAAAAATAAGTAAGCAAATAAATAAGCAAGATGATACCGGTTTGCGAAACCATGAAGAACATAAAGCAAGATGATGAGAGAGTGATGGAGAGTGTTTTATCATGGAGATTGTAGTTAAACTGAATTTCCTAAATAGTTTATATCATCAATGATTATGTTACTCTGTAATATATCAACTTAATTTCCAAGGTCTTTAATTAACTGAGAATTTAGATTGATACTAAATCAAGTAAACTGGTGAATAATCTTAGCTGCTTGGATAATTTCTAAGAAAGATAGAATACAAAAACATTGGTCACCAAGCATGGTATTGAACACCATTTGCACACCTTTGCCTCTTATTTTTATATGTTTGAGAGTTGATAAACCTTTGGATTATATTAACGTATATGTTTTATTTTACCACTTAAAGAAATGCAAAAGGAGTCAGCACAGTGACTCACGCCTGTAATCCTAGCACTTTGGGAGGCTGAGGCTGGTGGA